CCCAGATTCAAGCAATTCTCCTGCCTCAGCCTCCCAAGTAGCTGGGATTACAGGCACCCACCACCACACTTGGCCAATTTTTGTATTTTTAGTAGAGGTGGGGTTTCACCATGTTGGCCAGGCTGGTCTCGAACTCCTGAACTCAGGTGATCTGCCTGCCTTAGCCTCCCAAAGTGCTGGGATTATAGGTGTGAGCCACCGTGCCTGGCCTGATTTGGATTTTCAGTATAATTCATAGGCTCACACACACACACACACACACACACACACAAAAGATTTGGTCAAAAAACCCCACAGTCTACAGCCCCAAATCCCAGAAAACTTTATTACAACTGCAATCAAGGGCTACAAAGAACAGAGGGAGGCCAGCCAGGAGCAGTGGCTCACGCCTGTAATCTCAACACTTTGGGAGGCTGAGGTGGGCAGATCACTTGAAGTCAGGAGTTCGAGAACAGGCTGGCCAACATGGTGAAACCATGTGTCCACTAAAAATACAAAAAATTATCCAGGTGTGGTGGCTCACGCCTATAATCCCAGCTACTTGGGTGGCTGAGGCACAAGAATTGCTTGAACCTGGGAAGTTGAGGTTGCAGTGAGCTGAGATCACACCACTGCACTCCAGCCTGGGCAACAGAACAACAATCTGTATTCAAAAAAAAAAAAAAGAAGAAGAAGACCAGAGGGGGACTAAGAGAAGAAACGTGGAAGGAAAGCCCCATGGCTGAACACTGCAGCAGGGGCCCAGCCAGCTGGGCAGCAGGTCAAGAGGGTCACTTTGATCTATTTCTTTTTTTTTTTTTTGAGACAGAGTCTCACTCTTGTTGCCCAGGCTGGAGTGCAGTGGCGCGATCTCGGCTCACTGCAAACTTCGCCTCCCGGATTCAAGCAATTCTCTTGCCTCAGCCTCCCGAGTAGCTGGGATTACAAGAGTGCACCACCACGCCCGGCTAATTTTGTATTTTTAGTAGAGATGGGGTTTCACCATGTTGGCCAGTCTGGTCTCAAACTCCGGACCTCAGGTGATCTGCCTGCCTCGGCCTCCCAAAGTGCTGGGATTATAAGCGTGAGCCACCTCGCCCAGCGGGTCTGTTTCTGATGGGTCATTCTTGCAGGTTGAACAAGTTTTCCAAAATGTGGTGGTTTGTCCTCAGTGGTGGCAAAGTGTCAGCTGAGAGTAAGTAGGGATTGTTCTATCTGCCTTGGCTCTCAGGCGAAGGTCAGGCATAGCTGGAGGACAGAATCCTTTTCTTCTTCTTCTTTTCTTTTCTTTTCTTTTTTTTTTTTTTTTGAGACAAGGTCTCACTCTGTAGCCCGGGCTAGAGCACAGTGGAACAATCACTGCTTACTGCAGCCGTGACTTCCTGGGCTCAAGTGATTCTCCTGCCTCAGTCTCCCCAGTAGCTGGGACTACATACATGCACCATGCCCAGCTAATTTTTGTATTTTTTGTAGAGATGGGGTTTTACCATGTTGGCCAGGCTATTCCTGGGCTCAAATAATCCACCTGTCTCTGCCTCCCAAAGTGCTGGGATTACAGGCAGAGCCCCCATGCCTGGCACAGAATCCTGTAAGAACACTATAAACTAACTCTATTAAGCATCTCCTGCCTTTGATTAGATACCTACTGTAAACCAGGTACAGTGACATGAATTTGGTAAACTTGTATCATTAATCTGTATAATCATGTGATATGGATAGTATTTCTCCCAGTTTACAAGTGAATGAAACAGAGGCTCAGAGAGGTGCAGTAAGGTGCCCAAGGTCACACATCCTGAAAGTTGCAGAGCTGAATTTTAATCCAGGAAGGTCTGGTTCCCAAACCTGTGACATTGTGATCCAACATGCTAAGTTTCCTCGAGGAGACCTTGGGAATCACCTCCATCAATCCAACTGCTTTGAAGATGAGAAAAGAAAGGCCCGGATGGTCAGGCAAGGTGGCTCATGTCTATAATCCCAACATTTTGGGAGGCTGAGGTGGAAGGACTGCTTGAGGCCAGGAGTTTGAGACCAGCCTGAGCAATATAGCAAGACACTATCTATATTTTTTTAATAGAAATCAAAGAAAGAAAAGAAAGGCCTTAGATAGGAAAAGGGACCTGCCTAAAGTCACTCAGTAGCAGGACAAGGACTAGAACCTAGGCTTCCCTACTCCCAGTTGGGGATAAAAACGGTGAGGCTTGTGGCATCAAATCTCAGCTTCCCACTGTAGGTGTGGTAGCCACAGGCAGGGTATCATTCTCTTCCTTACCTCCAGCTCTGAGAGATTTAAACCCAGCAGCAACGTGGGACCAGCCGCTACTGTGGCTTCTTTCACTTCACGCTTTCACTTCAGGTTAGAAAAACCCCCAGGCACACCTTTTCTGAGCAGGTTCTCAGGTCCCAAGTTTCCCTTCCCAGATGCTCAGTATGAACCAGGCTGTAGGCTGCAGCCCCTAACACCAGCCCCACCATGGACGCTCCCTATGTGAAGTGCCATATGGTTTCTGAACAGTGGTATTTTTGTTAGGTGAAGAAAGGACTTGGTCATGGTGGTTCACTTTTTTCTTTTTCTTCTTCTTTATTTATTTATTTATTTTTTTAAACTGAATCTAGCTTTATTGCCCAGGCTGGAGTGCAGTGGCGCAATCTCAGCTCACTGCAACCTCTGCCTCCTGGGTTCAAGTGATTCTCGTACTTCAGCCTCCCGAATAGCTGGGATTACAGGCACCTGCCCCCACTCCTGGCTAATTTTTGTATTTTTAGTAGACAGGGTTTCACCGTGTTGGCCAGGCTGGTCTCAAACTCCTGACCTCAAGTGATCTGCCCTCCTCGGCCTCCCAAAGTGCTGGGATTACAGGCGTGAGCCACCGCGCCTGGCCTTTTTTCTTTTTTAATCAGGCAGCCCAGAATAGGTTCAGAAAGACTCCCGCTTCTCTTTTACTCTTACATCTGTACAGCATCAGGTCACAAAATGTTTTTGCATGCATCGGTGATTCTTAATATTCAGAACTCTGCTGGCACACTGATAAAAAGTGTGAATCCTTCTACCCCAACCAAAACATGCACAGACATAAAGTCTTAAATATGCCTCGAAAGGACCGATACTCCCATCCAAGCCTACCCATGGACCCAGGGTAAGAAGCTATGATGGAGGTCATCAGCCCATTTGGCATCTCAAGGAGAATGGCATAGGTATTGTTACTGTCATTTTACAAATGAGAAAAAAGATTATTTTCTTCTTCTCATTGTACTGCAGCAAAGCCTTCTAGACAAGCTCAGTGGAATCTGAAGGGCCCACCCCATGGAGGAATGCTGGGTGACAGAGATAGCCAATGGCTCCAAGGATGGCTTGGATTCCAACCCTATGAAGGATTACATGATCCTGAGTGGTCCCCAGAAGACAGCTGTTGCTGTGTTGTGCACTCTTCTGGGCCTGCTAAGTGCCCTGGAGAACGTGGCTGTGCTCTATCTGATCCTGTCCTCCCACCAACTCCGCCGGAAGCCCTCATACCTGTTCATTGGCAGCTTGGCTGGGGCTGACTTCCTGGCCAGTGTGGTCTTTGCATGCAGCTTTGTGAATTTCCATGTTTTCCATGGTGTGGATTCCAAGGCTGTCTTCCTGCTGAAGATTGGCAGCGTGACTATGACCTTCACAGCCTCTGTGGGTAGCCTCCTGCTGACCGCCATTGACCGATACCTCTGCCTGCGCTATCCACCTTCCTACAAAGCTCTGCTCACCCGTGGAAGGGCACTGGTGACCCTGGGCATCATGTGGGTCCTCTCAGCACTAGTCTCCTACCTGCCCCTCATGGGATGGACTTGCTGTCCCAGGCCCTGCTCTGAGCTTTTCCCACTGATCCCCAATGACTACCTGCTGAGCTGGCTCCTGTTCATCGCCTTCCTCTTTTCCGGAATCATCTACACCTATGGGCATGTTCTCTGGAAGGCCCATCAGCATGTGGCCAGCTTGTCTGGCCACCAGGACAGGCAGGTGCCAGGAATGGCCCGAATGAGGCTGGATGTGAGGTTGGCCAAGACCCTAGGGCTAGTGTTGGCTGTGCTCCTCATCTGTTGGTTCCCAGTGCTGGCCCTCATGGCCCACAGCCTGGCCACTACGCTCAGTGACCAGGTCAAGAAGGCCTTTGCTTTCTGCTCCATGCTGTGCCTCATCAACTCCATGGTCAACCCTGTCATCTATGCTCTACGGAGTGGAGAGATCCGCTCCTCTGCCCATCACTGCCTGGCTCACTGGAAGAAGTGTGTGAGGGGCCTTGGGTCAGAGGCAAAAGAAGAAGCCCCGAGATCCTCAGTCACCGAGACAGAGGCTGATGGGAAAATCACTCCGTGGCCAGATTCCAGAGATCTAGACCTCTCTGATTGCTGATGAGGCCTCTTCCCAATTTAAACAACTCAAGTCAGAAATCAGTTCACTCCCTGGAAGAGAGAGAGGGGTCTTGGCACTCTCTTCTTACTTAAACCAGTCCCAGACACCTAGACACGGACCCCTTTTTGCTGATGAGTGTTGGGACTGACTCCTGGAAGACAGCCTGGCCTTGCCCACCTGCACACAGTCTGTTGGATAGGTAGGGCCACGAGGAGTAGCCAGGTAGGCGAGACACAAAAGGCCTGGGACAGGGTCAGTACAAGTCAGGTCAGGCTTCATGCCTGCATCCTCCAGAGACCACAGGAGCCAAAGCGAGCCTCCAGGCCCAGCAATGAGGGACTTGGGAGAAATCTGAGAAGAATGGGTTGTTCTCTTGGGAAGTCAGGGTATCAGATGGGATGGACATCCAGGTCTTCTCTCTGCCTAATTGTCAAGGCCTCCTTGGCTCTGGAGCTATGAAAGGCCCCACTTTCAAGTCACCCTTGCCACTGAGGACCGAGGACTATGCTATGATGAGGATTAAGGTGTTGACTTGCCTCTTTCAGAGATAAATGACAAGCCTTCAGTTTGGGGCATCCTGTTGTTTGGGCGAGGACCCTCTCTGATATTCTGATAATCCCCACCTGTAACCTCAGGTCCCTGGAAATACAGAGGAGGCTGGGATCGCCTGAGACACAAAAATCTTTGGAGAATTTTCTTGACCCTCTGAAGTCCTTCCAGCAGCAGTCCTGGTGGTGCTGCTGGAAGCAGGCAATGTCCTAGTCTAACCTAACTCGAAGAAAAAAAGGAAGATATTCACAAAGATTGTATAAATCTCCAAACTGTTCCCCTATCTGCCCCCAATTCAGCTCCCTTGCCTCCTCCACACCCCTATTACATATAATAAGCAGAGCAAGTGGGAGGAGGGGAAATGTCCTTCCTATATGCCAGGTATGGGGCTGACATTTCAGTCTATTGACCCCAGCTAGAATATAGCTCCATGATTTTAAAGATCTCAGGGGCCAGGCATGGTAGCTCATGCCTGTAATCCCAGCACTTTGGGAGGCCAAGGCAGGTGGATCACCTGAGGTCAGGAGTTTGAGACCAGCCTGACCAATATGGTGAAACCCTGTCTCTACTAAAAATACAAAAATTAGCAGGGCATGGTGGCAGGCACCTGTAGTCCCAGCTACTCGGGAGGCTGAGACAGGAGAATTGCTTGAACCCTGGAGGCAGAGGTTGCAGTGAGCCGAGATTGCACCACTGCACTCCAGCCTGGGTGACAGAGCAAGACTGTCTCAAAAAAATAAAATAAAATAGATCCCAGGGTACTCATTTTTCATATGAGGGAGGCTGGGTTCCTCCCAGAGGAGCCTAAAACAGCCAACAAGAGAAATTGTTGGCGGCAGGAAGATTGCAGAGGAATTCTAATGCAATTATTTGGGACCTCAAATGGAATAAAATGAAAGATATTGGTTAAACATGTCTTCGTTTAATACTTTCAAGACAAAATATCCACTAGCTATTCACTTATTCATTCATCTCATAAACATGAGCCAGGCTCTGTGCAGGGTCCTGAGTACCCAGCCATAAATGAGACTGTGCCCCTGTCTCATGGGGCTTACAGTCTATATCCTGCTTGCAAGACAGCCAATAAGTCAATAAAGAAGATAATTACAGGCAGTACAACAAAGGAAATATGCAGGTTCATGTCATGTAATAGGGATTAATTGAGTTAACTCAATAAACGGTAGGATAGACCTACCATGTGCCGGCTCACTTTTATTGAGCCTTTACTATGTGCCAGGCAGGGGGCTAAGTGTTTTTAAATGCCTTATTTCACTTCATGTTTCCCAACAACCTAATAAGAAGGTCTTAGTTATCTTCATTTTACAGATGTGGCAACCTCAAAGATGCAAAGTCACTTGTCTAAGGTCACCCTGCTAAGTACCAGAGCTGAGGTCTCCAACCTAGTTCTGTTTGACTTCAAAGCCTGCCCTCTTAACCACTAACCTTTTGTCCTAGTTCAGTCAAATTCTGCTTGATTATTGCTCATTAGGGATAATATTAGCTATCTGTAGCATCAGATTGCTGCAAAGTTAACTCATCGTAGATTCTCAATATACTCCATTTTATTAAATGGCCCCGTATTAATCTCCTGTAATAAATTTCACAAATCCAGTGGCTTATCAACAGAAATTTACTGTCTCATAATTCTGGAGGCCAGAAGTCAAAATCAAGATGTGGTAGGGCCCTGCTCCCTCCAAAAGTTTAAGGGGAGAATTATTCCTTGACTCTTTCAACTTCTGGCAGTCCCTGTCATTCCTTGGCTTGTGGAAACATCACTCCTACCTCTGACTCTGTCTTCATATGGCATTTCCTCTGTGTCTCTTGGTGTCTTTTTTTTTTTTTTTTTTTTTTTTGAGACGGAATCTCATTCTGTTGTCCAGGCAGGAGTGCAGTGACATGATCTTGGCTCACTGCAACCTCCACCTCTCAGGTTCAAGTGATTCTCCTGCCTCAGCCTCCCAAATAGCTGGGACTACAGGCACCCGCCACCACACTCAGCTAATTTTTGTATTTTTAGTAGAGATGGGGTTTCACCATCTTGCCCAGGCTGGTCTTGAACTCCTGACCTCAAGTGATCCGCCCACCTTGGCCTCCTAAATTGCTGGGATTACAGACGTGAGCCACCATACCCGGCCTGGTGTCTTTTTTAAAGAATATCAGTCACTGGATTTGGGCCCACCCTAATCCTAATAGTATGACTTCATCTTAATTTAACCAATTATATCTGTAGAGACCCTGTTTCCAAATAAGGTCACATTCACAGATTCCAGGTGGACAAGAAGTTTAGGCGGACACTATTCAACTCAGTACAGACCCAGGAACAAAGTCCACCCACTGGGCTGTGTTGAGTGGCAGTCACTAGTTTATCCTCCCTCAACAAGATGAGCTCCAGGTTGACCTCTGCATCCCCAGTGCTCAGTCAGGACCCAGCAGAGCATCTGAAGGGATCTGGTCAATATGTGTGGAACTGAACTGTTTCTGAAAAGCTCTGACGTATGTTTTGGAAAATCAAATCTTGTTTTAATCCAGACACCAATCTTTTTGTAAGGCAAACAAGTAGCATAAATGTTTAAAAGTGAATTTGCATGTTTATATACTGTCATTCCTTAAAGTTGAAGCATGCCTTTCTTTATTCATCGGTGGAATCCTTTCTCATTTTGGCAAAGAAAATGCCCAAGTGCCTGGCACAAACAAGCACTGAGTAAATACTTCTTGAATGAATAAAACTAGATTCTAAAAATCATTTGATCAAACGCAACTCCACACTTTCTACTTCTCTTCTTTTAGAACCACACTGTATTTCTGCTTTTTTTTTTTTTTTTTTTTTTTTTGACATAGAATCTCACTCTGTCACCCAGGTTGGAGTGCAGTGGCATGCAATCTTGGCTCACTGCAACCTCTGCCTCCTGGGTTCAAGCAGTTCTCCTGCCTTAGCCTCCCATGTAGCTGGGATTACAGGTACCCGCCACCATGCCCAGCTAATTTTTGTATTGTTAGTAGAGATGGAATTTCACCATATTGGCCAGGCTGGTCTTGAACTCCTGACTTCAAGTGATCCACCCACCTTAGCCTCCCAAAGTGCTAGGATTACAGGTGTGAGCCACCACTCCCAGCCCCTATGTCTGCTTTAAGTGGAGAAGCAGAGCTTATGAGGGAGGAGAACAAGGGTGCAAAAGGGACCTAGATATCACTGAGAACTGCCCTTGTTGTTTGGTTGAGGAAATGGGCCCAGACAGTGGACAAGACTTGCTCAGGGAGACAAACGAGATGGTGTCCAGTGCAACAAACCTAGGTTTCCTAACTTCCAGTTCTGTCCACTCTACATCAGTGCCTCTCACCTGTCCCTGCAGGTTCACATTTTGGTTATGTGGATAAGGAGAAATAAATTGAAGATCACAATGTCCCATTTTATCTTCCCCAAGACAAGCTCTGTAACATTAAAGACCACTATGCAAACCGATTACTAGAAAATGTGTGTGGATGGGTTCGGTTTTTTTCCTAAG